GTGTGTGTAAGAGAGTGGAGGAAAAGGTGGGGTACTTCTGAAGACTTTTATTTTTTTTTAATTAATTTATTTTTTTTCAGAGATCGAGTCTTGCTCTGTGGCCCAGGCTGGAGTGCAGTAGTGTGATCTCGGCCCACTGCAAACTCCCACCTCTCGGATTCTGGTGCCTCAGCCTCCCAAGTAGCTGGGACTACAGACGTTCGCCACCATGCCCAGCTAATTTTTGTATTTTTAGTAGAGACGGGGTTTCACCATGTTAGCCAGGCTGGCCTCGAACTCCTGACCTCAGACAATCTGCCCGCCTCGGCCTCCCAAAGCGCTGGAATTACAAGCGTGAGCCACCGCGCCGGGCCCTGAGGATTTTTATTACTCGTGATTGGGAGTACTGTCCCTACTTAGATCTGACAGCCCCTTGTTGCTGGACTTGTGTGAGTTGTGGTCCCTGTTTTTCTGGTTCCCTGTTTCTATCACACAGGAGAGAGAGACCTTCCAGGACCCTAACGTCTGAGCCCCCAGTTGCTCACTCCTGGACTGTCAGTATTGGCCCCCAGTCCTCTCCTCCCACTGGGACCTCCGCGTGGGCAGAAGAGGCGGAGGAGGGAGCGGATTATCACTGAACTACATTTCCCGGAAAGCTATGAGGTTGGCAGCGTCAGTCAGCTACAGAGAAAGAGGCCCCAGGGCATTTTGGGAGTTGTAGTCTTAGGGCTAAAATGTCCACTTCGTGGCTCGACAGCCGTTTCCAAGGACCGCGGTGGGGGCGGCAGCGGCCTGGGGGGCCGGATCTAGCCCAAAGCCTGGGTCCTGGGGCAAGGGGAGGGGAGGAAACTGAAGGCCTGAGTCCGGTCCTTGACTCTGGAAGCCAGAGTAGTCAGGAGGCTTCCTCTTCCCTAGATGCTGGGAAAATTCTAGTCCAAAAAGGCTGCAGCCTCTGTGACGTCATGGAGCGATGGGCGGGACCTCCCTTTGTTGCAGTCCAATCAGACAGAGTTGAGTTTCTGGGTGGGGCCGAGGAAAACCCCAAGGAATATCTATAAAGGAATTCGGGCCCCTACGTGAGAAGCTCGGAGGGGGTGGTTTCAGGAGTTCCTTGTGGAGAGGGGATCGTCCGTGACTCAGACCCCGTCGAAAAGCTCTCGATTTCACGCAACCAACCTTACCCTCGTCCCCAACACAATCCTTGATTTTACCCCTGGGAAAATTAGCGTAGGTGGTCATGACCCCGGCTTCCTCTTTAAAAGCCCTCAGAACCTGGACCGGGCTCCTCAATGAACCCTAGTGTTAGAGGCCACAAATCGGGAACCAAGGTCGGGGAGCGGCTGTTTAGGGTGCATCACTGTTCAGGATGCATCGGGGCTCCTTTTTCTAAGCGGAAGGGTGCGCCCTGCAAATTGGGAGCCCGTTAGTTTTGGGGAAGGGTGAACAAGGGCCCCCTAGGTCTAGAGGACCGCATGGAGTCTCGCTTAAGTGTTAGTGGGGTCCTCAGTTCTAGGAATCTGGTATGTGTTTTGGTTTTGAAGGAGTTCCGAGTCTTAAGATGGATTTTGGCTTTTCTCCGTTTAGCGTTCTCCTGCTCTCGGTTTGGGGTGAGAGCACCCTTCCTAACGGTCTTCGGGAACTGTGCGCGCCGGCTGCAATGGGGCCGCATTTTACCCTCCTGTGTGCGGCGCTGGCCGGTTGCTTGCTTCCTGCCGAGGGGTGTGTTATATGTGACCCGTCTGTCGTGCTGGCGCTAAAGTCCCTGGAGAAAGATTACCTGCCTGGCCACCTGGATGCGAAGCATCACAAAGCCATGATGGAAAGGGTAGAGAATGCCGTGAAGGATTTCCAGGAACTGTCGCTTAATGAGGATGCCTATATGGGGGTCGTTGGTGAGGGCAGGGGGGACCACGGACCCCTGGGTGCTGGAATCTGGGGTTATATCTCCTCTGACAGATGAGGCCACACTGCAAAAGGGGTCCTGGAGTTTGCTGAAGGATCTGAAACGCATCACAGACAGTGATGTAAAAGGTAAATGCATCAAGGGGGTGGGAGTCCCGAATACGTGGGATTGGGGGTTCCTGTGTCTTCCCAGGCGATCTCTTCGTGAAGGAGCTATTTTGGATGTTGCACTTGCAAAAGGAAACCTTTGCCACCTATGTTGCTCGATTCCAAAAAGAGGGTGAGAGAAGATGGGAGTCGGTGTCCCCCAGCTTCTTGCTCTCTTTTTTTCTCTTTTGACACAGCTTATTGTCCCAACAAATGTGGTGAGTCTGGATTACAGAAGTTAACCCTCATCGGCAAATACAAGCCTTGACCCTGCCCCTCCAGGTGTGATGTTGCAAACTCTGATCTGGTGCAAGAACTGCAAAAAGGAGGTTCACGCTTGTCGAAAGTCCTACGATTGCGGGGGTGAGAGAACTGGACCCAGCAGGAGGAATTGGATGAGTGTCCCATGGTCATCCCCCACCCCCAGAGCGGAATGTGGAAGTTCCTCAAATGGAAGACATGATCCTGGACTGTGAGTTAAACTGGCATCAGGCTTCGGAAGGCCTCACTGATTACAGCTTTTACAGGGTGAGGGCCTCAACTTCTGTAACCCTTGAACTAGGCCTCAGTGACCCCTTGAGCTTGGGTCTAGGTTTGGGGGAACAATACGGAGACCTTGGTGTCCAAGGGGAAAGAGGCCACCCTGACCAAGCCCATGGTGGGTCCAGAGGATGCAGGCAGCTACCGCTGCGAGCTGGGCTCTGTGAATTCCAGCCCAGCCACGATCATCAATTTTCACGTCACAGGTCAGTGCTGTGGGGCTGAGAGAAGTGTAGGAGCCAGGACTGCTCTTTACGCTTTCTCTAACAGTGTTGCCCAAAATGATCAAGGAGGAAAAACCTTCTCCAAATATCGTAACCCCGGGGGAGGCGACCACGGAGTCGTCCATAAGCCTCCAGCCTCTGCAGCCCGAGAAAATGCTGGCAAGCCGCCTTCTGGGGCTGCTGATCTGCGGCTCCCTAGCACTGATAACCGGCCTTACCTTTGCGTAAGCAACCCATTGAAGAAGACAGGCTTGGCTTCCATGATCTGCACCCCACTCCCACCCCTAGGATATTTCGTCGAAGGAAGGTGATCGATTTCATCAAATCCTCACTGTTTGGCCTTGGCAGTGGAGCGGCCGAGCAAACCCAGGTCCCAAAAGAAAAGGCCACAGATTCGAGGCAACAATAAAGATTTATCTTGTTGTCTAAGCATCTGACTCACTCCCCGGGACGGGACTGATTCTAGCCTTTGGTTCCCCGAGAGGAGAGGTCTGGGG